AGGACACTTGTGCATCTTCGAGGCAAGCTGTGCAGTTCTATGAGTTATACACATAAAAGCCTCAAAACAACGGGTCAGGGGAGCGGGAGAGGGCAGGTGAGAGTGAGTCATCTGGGCTGGATGACTCTGGCCTATGGACTTGTCCTACTTTGAGGCCATTGCTCTCTGTTCCCTGCTGCAGCCTCCACCCTCCTAAATCTCCATCCTAATAGCTTGGCATGAGGAACTTTAGTGAAATTTTCTATCAGTTCATGATGCCAGTGTCATTCTCCTTAGGGCATCTGATGGTGGCTAACAGCCATGTGGGCAGAGCTTACCATTCCCCCACCTCCAGCCCCAGGCAATGGCTGCACTCTTCCAAAGGTGTCAGTTTACTCCTATTTATTTAGCCCTTGGCTGGAGAGAGTAGAAAGATGATCGGATAGTGCCCATCTCTTCAAGAGTGCTCCAGGCAGCACATTTCAGGTGGGAGAGGCCCTGTGGCAAGGAAGGCAGCAGAATCCAGAGAAGACAAGGGATGCAATGCCATTTTGGGTCGGGGAAGCAGAGAAGTAGTGGACCTTCCATGTCCAGTTTGGGCCTCTAATTGCCAGCTCAAAACACTGCATTCCCCAGTAGGGACTTTGTGTTTGTGTTTTTGTCCTTGGGAACCTTGCATTTCTGATGTGAATCTTGGTTTCTGGGTTGGAGCTTGACATTCTACTTGGGCCCATTTTTTTATTTCAAAGCTGGGAAAGCCGCTGAGACCTACCTCCATCACCTTTGCCTCTATACCCCACACAGGCTGTAAGCACATGATCTTTGGTCTTTTATTTGCATACTCTATTAGTCTTGTCTTCATTGGAGGGAAGTGACTGGTCAGACCTGGGCTGTGTTGCTGGCTGCCTTCCTTGTTGGGCTCCAACTTACCTCCTATGTACACAGCCCTTGGAGTTCAGAGGCCTCTCCTGACCTCTGCCCAACCTCTCGCCCTCTGCACCCAATACCCCACTAGTACATACAGGAGCAGAGGCAGGCTAGGACCAGAGGAAAGAAGAGAGGGGACTGAAGACAGACTTTGAGAGGGCTCAGAAACCCAGTACACCCCCTGTCCCAGCCCTGTCCACCTGCTGCTGTGGCCACAGCGAGAGAAAAGACAGCTAGTAAGATAGGAAGTGAGGCCAGGTACCTTGTGGGCAGTGATGTCATTCGGTGCGACTCCTAAGATGTCTCCAGAGATGGGAGAGCTCACCCAAACCAGGTTGCAGAAGATCTGGATTCCACACAGCAGCGGCAGCAGCAGGCTGCAACGGAGAAGGGGCTGTAAGTGGGGTTTGCTTCCGTGGGTTTAAAGGGATAAGCTTTTGAGGGTCTGTTTATTTTTCAGCATCCATACCCCAGTTTACCAATTCCCCCACAATGGTGATCATGGTGGGTTTACCAGCTCGAGGCAAGACCTATATCTCCACAAAGCTCACACGATATCTCAACTGGATAGGAACACCAACTAAAGGTATGTCTCTGAAAGCCTTTGTTCAACAACCCATACCTTCTTCTACCTCTGAGGTCCCTCCCAGCAAGGACATTTTTTTGGCCACTGGGATCTTCCCAACCTCTTCACTGGCACTCCCTGCTTTCAGTGTTTAATTTAGGCCAGTATCGACGAGAGGCAGTGAGCTACAAGAACTATGAATTCTTTCTTCCAGACAACATGGAAGCCCTGCAAATCAGGAAGTAAGTACCCAATATTTTAGGAACCTGTGCTGGTTGCCTCTTTTTCTTTCCTGGTCTATTTCAGGCAGTGCGCCCTGGCAGCCCTGAAGGATGTTCACAACTATCTCAGCCATGAGGAAGGTCATGTTGCGGTAAAGAAATTTTTTATTTTTTCCTTGGGTAACAGAGTAAGCCAATCTCATTACCTGCCTCTAGGTTTTTGATGCCACCAACACTACCAGAGAACGACGGTCACTGATCCTGCAGTTTGCAAAAGAACATGGTTACAAGGTATGGTAACACTCCAACTCTTATCTAGAGCCTGCTGGAAATCTCTTTTCTGTTTCTTTTATAGGTGTTTTTCATTGAGTCCATTTGTAATGACCCTGGCATAATTGCAGAAAACATCAGGGTAAGGACCACCAGTTACTTTTCCACTTTGCTTCCCTTGATACCTCTGTTCTCCCTGCTCCCAGCAAGTGAAACTTGGCAGCCCTGATTATATAGACTGTGACCGGGAAAAGGTTCTGGAAGACTTTCTAAAGAGAATTGAGTGCTATGAGGTCAACTACCAACCCTTGGATGAGGAACTGGACAGGTAAGAGCCAGCACCCCAAAGTCAAGGTCTAGGCTGCCCTTGCTCCTGCTTGGGTCTGGCCCAGCCACCTGTCCTACATCAAGATCTTCGACGTGGGCACACGCTACATGGTGAACCGAGTGCAGGATCACATCCAGAGCCGCACAGTCTACTACCTCATGAATATCCATGTCACACCTCGCTCCATCTACCTTTGCCGACATGGCGAGAGTGAACTCAACATCAGAGGCCGCATCGGAGGTGACTCTGGCCTCTCAGTTCGCGGCAAGCAGGTAGGGTGGGCCACACACACCCAGATGGGTTGCTTCTCTCCTCCTCTGCATCCCCACATCCTAGTATGCCTATGCCCTGGCCAACTTCATTCAGTCCCAGGGCATCAGCTCCCTGAAGGTGTGGACCAGTCACATGAAGAGGACCATCCAGACAGCTGAGGCCCTGGGTGTCCCCTATGAGCAGTGGAAGGCCCTGAATGAGATTGATGCGGTGAGATGCATGGGGTGAATCTCCTGTGTGTGGAATACTTTCGCCCCCAAATACTTTTTCTCAGGGTGTCTGTGAGGAGATGACCTATGAAGAAATCCAGGAACATTACCCTGAAGAATTTGCACTGCGAGACCAAGATAAATATCGCTACCGCTATCCCAAGGGAGAGGTAAGGTTTGCGGGGTGGCCTAATGCCTAGGACTTTCTCACTCAAGTATCTCTCTTACGTTTAGTCCTATGAGGATCTGGTTCAGCGTCTGGAGCCAGTGATAATGGAGCTAGAACGACAGGAGAATGTACTGGTGATCTGCCACCAGGCTGTCATGCGGTGCCTCCTGGCCTATTTCCTGGATAAAAGTTCAGGTACTACCCTCATCTCTGCTTTGGGAATGTTTGTTCTCACCCCCCCACCCACCCCATTACTTAGGTGAATGCTGGAACAAGGCCCAGAGAGATGATGTGACTGAGAATGCAGACCCACAGAACATCAGGGCTGGGGCACCCTCAGAGTACATCTAGTCCAATCCTGTCCTGTGAAATGGGAACACTGAGGACCAGAGAGAGAAGAGCCCGGGCCAAGGTCATTAGTGGAGGCAGTGGCAGAGCTGGGTCAGAGATCTCAGGCAAGTCACTTCCCTTCTCCGAGTCTGTTTCCTCAAGTGTACAAGGAGGGTGTACAGTAGTACCTCAATCTAGCTTTAAGGGTGTCATGAGGTAGTGGGCAAAACACCCTTGGCCCAGGGCCTGATGATGACAAAAACAAGGAGGAGCAGCAGGATGGATGCCCAGGAAGGAAAAAAGCCAACCTAATGTCTCAGGAGGCTGGGAGGGCAGTGGCAGACCTCAGAAACCTAGGGTGGAACCTGCTGTTGAGGGAAGCCATGAGGGTCGGTGATCCTGCAAAATGAAGGGAAATGGGTAGCGTTATGTGCAGGTGGGCAGGAAAGTGGGTGTCAGGAGAGAGTGCCTAGCAGGTGGGTTTATCACCCCCAGGACACTGCAAGCCCCTGGATGGCAGGGGCAGTTGACAGTAGGGGCCAGTGCATGCATTCTGGCCTCACAGGGTCCCAGGTTCAAGGCCTTGCTCTGCTGCTTCCTGGCTGTGTGACTTGCGGAGAGCATTTTCCCTCTCAAGGCCTCAGTTGGCTGAGACCATGAAATGGGCTTACTGTCCCCACCTCTTGGGCTTGCCTGAGAAATGGAAACATAGACCCAGACAAGAATGCATATGAATATTCAGAACAACTTTATGCATAATGTCAATAACTGGAAACAAGTGAATGCACAAATGCTTGTCCATCACCAGGCCTGAGGCAGGGATGATCAGAGGGAGCGGGCCAGGCTGGGAGAAGGCTGTGGGAGCTGTCCACTGCCACAGCAGGGTCTCAAAAAACACTTGCTGACGTGAACTGTGGGCCTTTGTGGTGTGGGGTCTGCTGAAGGCCCCAGGCTTGGGGCGGGAGAGAAGCCTGCCTGGGTCTCATTTGTCCTGTGAGTGAGGTGGTGGCCGTCTCCAGGGTGGCCGGCCCAACCCTCCTGCAGGACACCCAGTCCAGTCTACCACCATTTTCCAAGGCATTCCTGCCTCCCTGCTCTCCTCCTCTCTTCCCAGGTGCTCTCAGTGCTGCCCCTGCAGGGTGTGGGGAGTGGGCCCCTGGTGAGGCCCCACCACGGCAAGGGGACATGGAATGGGGAGCATCCAGCAAGCCTGGGGGCCTGGGGAGGCTGTGTCCTGGCCAGCACCCTGCCTCTGAGGGCTGCTTCCTGTTCCTTTCTAGATGAGCTTCCATATCTCAAGTGCCC